ATTGCCCTGGCCAGAACGTCCAACACTATGTTGAATAGGAGTGGTGAGAGAGGGCATCCCTGTTGTGTGCCAGTTTTCAAAGGGAATGCTTTCAGTTTTTGCCCATTCAGTATGATATTGGCTGTGGGTTTGTCATAAATAGCTCTTATTATTTTGAGATACGTCCCATCAATACTTAATTTATTGAGAGTTTTTAGCATGAAGGGCTGTTGAATCTTGTCGAAGGCCTTTTCTGCATCTGTTGAGATAATCGTGGTTTTTGTCTTTGGTTGTATTTATATATTCTGGTTACCAAGTCCTTATCAGATATATGATTTGCATCTATTTTCCTCCATTATGTAGGTCGTCTTTTCACCTTCTTTTTTTTCACTTTCTTAGTAATGTCCTTTGCTGCACAAAAGTTTTTAATTTTGATAAAATATAATTTATCTACTTTTTATTATTTTGCTCATGCTCTTGTTGTTAAAAACATTTTGATGAGTGGAAGAAATCAAGCACAAAAGAGTACTATCTGATTCCATTTATATGAAATCCTAGGAAAGAGTAATCTAAACAGGTCTGTGAGTTGGCATGGTGGTTTGCACCTGTAGACCTGGTTACTGGGAAGGCTGAGGACAGAAAGATTGCTTGAACCCAGGAATTCAAGGCCATCTTGGGCAGCATAGCAAATAGTGAGACCTTGTCTCTTTTTTTTTAATTTTTTTTTTTTTGAGACAGAGTCTCTCTCTGTCGCCCAGGCTGGAGTACAGTGGCGCGATCTCAGCTCACTGCAAGCTCCGCTTCCCGGGTTCACACCATTCTGCCTCAGCCTCCCAAGTAGCTGGGACTATAGGCGCCCGCCACCACGCCTGGCTAATTTTTTTTGTATTTTTAGTAGAGACGGGGTTTCACCGTGTTAGCCAGGATGGTCTCGATTTCCTGACCTCATGATCCACCCGCCTTGGCCTCCCAAAGTGCTGGGATTACAGGCGTGAGCCACTGCGCCTGGCCAAGACCTTGTCTCTTAAACAAAACAAAACAAAATCCTCTTCTAAACAGGTCTGTGGTTTCCTGAATTGACTGGGAAAGGGTACCAGGGAACTTGTTAGCATAATAGAAATGTTCCATATCATGGTTATGGTAGTGGTTACATGGGTGTATGCAGTTGTCTAAACTTATTGAACCCTGCACTTAAAATGGGTATTTTTTATCTTATGTATGTTATACCTCAATAAAGCTGATGTTTGTAAAAAGAATATGTACAACCTATCCAATCTACTGTTAATTGACATTGAATTTTTTTCAGTGTTTAGCTACTTCAAACAATGCAGCTATGAGTATTCTTGTATGTGTACTTTTGTACACATTTGTACTCATTTCTAGAGGGTATGTATATCTAGGCATTGCTGGGTCATGGGTATGCATATGATTACATTTAGTAGATGCCGCTAAACAGTTTTCTGAGGGGACCGTACCCATTTACACACTCAGCAACAGTGTATGAGAGTTCCGCTTGCTCTGTATCCTCACTGACACTTGCTGTTGTCAGTCTTTGTAATTTTAATCATCCTAGTGGATGTACAGTGGTGTGGACTATGGCTTTAATTTGGATTTCCTGAAGACTAATGAGGTTGATTACCTTTTATTTGGATTTTACCTGTCAGTTCTTTTTTTATTATTAACTTGTAGGCATTCTTTAAATATTGTGGATGAGGACTTTGTTAGTGATATACTATTAGCAGGTAATTCAACCTGTGACTTGCCTTTCAGTTTCGTATTAGTAATTTCTATAAAGGGAAGTTTCTAATTTTAATGTCCTCTGAATGATCAGTCTTTCCTTTTGTGGTTAATAGTTTATGAGTTCTAGGTAAGAATTTTTTTCTACTCCATGGTCATGCAGATATCCTCCTGTGTCATCTTCAAGATGCGTTATTCACAATTAAGCCTAAAGTCCACCTGAAATTGATTATTTTTGCATATGATATGAGGTCAAGATGAATTTTTTTCCTATGTAGATATTTATTTGGCCCCACACTATTTTGTGGAAAGTCCATACTTTCTCTAGAGCTCTGTAATACCACCTTGATCATAAATTGTATGTGTGTAGATCTGTTTCTAGACTTGCTTCTGTTCCAGGGATTGACCCATGGCTCATTTTTGTACAGCCTCCAAGCTAAGAATAGATCTGTATTTTTATAGGGTTGTTAAAAAAAGAAGAATATGCGACGGAGATTGCATGTGTCCCAGAAAGCCTAAAATATTTACTGTCTGGCTCTTTACAGAAAAAGTTTGCCAACCTTTGTTCTATTCCATTGATCACTTTCTTTGCACCAAAACAACACTATTTTAATTAATGTGGCTTTATAATAAGTGCTGCTATTGGGTAGAATGTCTTCTTAGAATCAAATTTTCAGTTTCTATACCCACATGAAAAAAATTCTGTTGGAATTTTGATTTGTTTTATATTGTTTATAATACTGGAATATTTGAAATATGGAATCTTTTGATCTATGAATCTGGTGTATCTCTCTCATGAATGAGTGTTAAAATGGTCTGCATCTTTTGGGATAATCCTTGGATTTTTCTTCCTTAATCACTTAATGTAGTAGATCATGTTGATAAAGTTTTCAAATATGAAACCAGCCCTGCATTACTGGACTAAACCAAACTTGTCCACAGTGTGTGATGCTTTTTATATATCACCAGATTTGGTTTTCTGTTTTATTTAGAATTTTTGCATCTCTGCTCAAGGATTGCCTTCACCTAAAGTCAGGCCTTGATCTGATAATTGGTGTTGAGTAGCAGACATCAAGATGGAAGCATAAACTAAACCAGGATGAGATATGCAGAAGGCTTATTGGGGGCAATGCTTGTAAAGGATAAAGAAGAAAGCAAGAGAGGACAGGGGAAAACCTGAGACCATGAGACAGGCCTGACCCCTGTGAAAGAAGAGAGGAAAGGAAAGAATTGGTAGGAAGGGCCCCAGCCTGCAGCACAGATCTAAGAATGCCTCTGCTAGGCCAGTGAAGAGTCCCCAGGCAAACACTTGTCTTTTAGAAGAATCCTGCTTTGGGCAGGAATGGGGAAATGTGGCCTCTGTGTGAACATGGTGATGGATCCAAAGGGCGGCAGCTGGGGCTGTCAGTCACAGTCTTCCCCTCGGCAAGTTCTTCAGAAGGAGGTGTGCAGAGGAACAGCCCACCTCCATGCTTGACATGGTTGGCCTTTTTCTTTTCATCCCTGCTCACAGGTTGTATTCTTTTGGGGACCCCAAGTGAAAACATGGTGTTTTCTAGAGCTCTTTTCCTTGGCTGGCCCTGAAGTTCCTTTTTTTTTTTGTCTCCTCAGCCTTTTGAGATTGATGGAAGCTCTGTGCAGCTGGTCAGTCTCTCAGCCATTACTTTGGAAACAGGAAACGCCTCAAGGTGAACAGTTGTGCAAAGCACTGGACTCACCTGTAAAATCATGCTTTGGGCTTCTCTGTAACAGGAAAACAAAGAAACCGCTTGGAACCAATGGATACCATATTTGTTAAGCAAGTTAAAGAAGGAGGACCTGCTTTTGAAGCTGGATTATGTACAGGTGCTGATATTCTTCTTTAAACAATACGTTTTTCTCTCATTTGTTTTTTAACTTCTCTTTGAAGGTGACCGAATTATAAAAGTCAATGGAGAAAGTGTTATTGGCAAAACCTATTCCCAAGTAATTGCTTTAATTCAAAACAGGTAAGAGTCTTAAAACATTAAAACCCAAAGATCTCTCCTAAAATAGTATATAATTCAATTTCAGTGATACAACATTGGAACTTAGTGTTATGCCAAAAGATGAAGACATTCTCCAAGTGGTAAGTTTTATTTATTCATATATGAGTTGTTTAGCTTCTACTATGTTTTCCTATTTTCTGCTAGCTACAGTTTACAAAGGATGTCACAGCACTGGTAAGAAATGCACAGTAGCCATTTCCTTGCTTTCCAGTGACACCTTCCTCTCATTTCTATACAGGCATATTCTCAAGATGCCTACCTGAAAGGCAACGAAGCTTATAGCGGCAATGCCCGCAATATACCTGAACCTCCACCAATCTGCTATCCCTGGCTGCCATCTGCCCCATCAGCCATGGCACAGCCAGTTGAAATATCTCCTCCTGACTCATCATTGAGCAAACAGCAAACCAGTACACCAGTACTGACACAACCTGGTAGGGCCTATAGAATGGAAATACAAGTGCCTCCATCACCAACAGATGTTGCAAAATCAAACACAGCAGTGTGTGTTTGCAATGAAAGTGTAAGGACTGTCATTGTGCCTTCTGAGAAGGTTGTAGATTTGTTATCCAATAGAAACAACCATACAGGTCCTTCACATAGAACTGAAGAAGTGAGGTATGGCGTGAGTGAGCAGACCTCTTTAAAAACAGTGTCAAGAACCACATCACCACCATTATCAATTCCCACCACTCATCTAATTCATCAGCCTGCAGGCTCCAGATCACTGGAACCTTCTGGAATTTTACTTAAGTCTGGAAATTACAGTGGACATTCTGATGGAATCTCAAGCAGCAGATCTCAAGCTGTGGAGGCTCCCTCTGTATCTGTTAATCACTATTCGCCAAATTCCCATCAGCACATAGACTGGAAAAACTATAAAACTTACAAAGAGTATATTGATAACAGACGATTGCACATAGGTTGTCGGACAATACAAGAAAGATTAGATAGTTTAAGAGCAGCATCTCAAAGCACGACAGATTATAACCAGGTCGTCCCCAACCGCACTACTTTGCAGGGACGACGTCGAAGCACCTCTCATGATCGAGTGCCCCAGTCTGTCCAGATACGGCAACGCAGTGTGTCCCAAGAAAGACTGGAAGATTCTGTGCTAATGAAGTATTGTCCAAGAAGTGCATCTCAAGGAGCACTGACGTCTCCATCTGTTAGTTTTAGTAATCATAGAACTCGTTCATGGGATTATATTGAGGGACAGGATGAAACCTTAGAAAATGTCAATTCTGGAACTCCAATACCTGATTCCAATGGAGAGAAAAAACAGACTTACAAGTGGAGTGGGTTTACTGAACAGGATGATAGACGAGGTATTTGTGAAAGACCTAGGCAGCAAGAAATTCATAAATCTTTTCGAGGTTCCAATTTTACTGTGGCTCCAAGCGTTGTTAATTCTGATAACAGGCGAATGAGTGGTAGAGGAGTGGGATCTGTGTCGCAGTTTAAAAAAATTCCACCAGATCTAAAAACATTGCAGTCAAACAGAAATTTTCAGACTACTTGTGGAATGTCACTGCCTCGGGGTATTTCACAAGACAGGTCACCTCTTGTGAAAGTCCGAAGTAATTCTCTGAAAGCTCCTTCCACGCATGTCACAAAACCATCATTTAGCCAGAAATCATTTGTTTCTATCAAAGACCAAAGACCAGTAAATCACTTGCATCAGAACAGTCTGTTGAATCAGCAGACATGGGTAAGGACTGACAGTGCCCCCGATCAGCAAGTGGAGACTGGGAAATCCCCCTCTTTATCTGGAGCCTCTGCCAAGCCTGCCCCTCAGTCGAGTGAAAACGCTGGTACTTCAGATTTAGAACTACCTGTCAGTCAAAGGAATCAAGATTTAAGTTTACAAGAGGCTGAAACTGAGCAATCAGATACTTTAGATAATAAAGAAGCTGTCATCCTAAGGGAAAAACCTCCATCTGGACGCCAGACACCGCAGCCTTTAAGGCATCAGTCTTACATCTTGGCAGTAAATGACCAGGAGACCGGGTCAGACACTACCTGCTGGCTGCCCAATGATGCACGTCGAGAGGTCCACATAAAAAGAATGGAGGAAAGAAAAGCCTCGAGTACCAGTCCGCCTGGCGATTCTTTGGCTTCCATCCCATTTATAGGTGAGCTCATTTAGAGTCATTGGCTAATATGCTAGCTTTTCCTTTTCTCCTTTTAACATACCAGTAAAAGGAATTTATTATAAAGAATGCAACAATACTGAAATGAGTAAGCCCAATGTTAGTCTCTTCTCCCACGCCTTCTCCATTCAGTCCTCCTTTAGAACAGGTGAGTATCTATCCTCCCACCTGTTTTTGCAGTTGAACATTCTGATTTTCCTTTTTTCTTACAGATGAACCAACTAGCCCTAGCATTGATCATGATATTGCACATATCCCTGCCTCTGCTGTTATATCAGCCTCTACCTCTCAGGTCCCCTCCATAGCAACAGTTCCTCCTTGCCTCACAACTTCAGCTCCATTAATTCGCCGTCAGCTCTCACATGACCACGGTACGTCTAAAGGGTGGTTTTGTAAACCGTATATGTCTAAATATTGGATTTTAATTAATTACAGAATCTGTTGGCCCTCCTAGCCTGGATGCTCAGCCCAACTCAAAGACAGAAAGATCAAAATCATATGATGAGGGTCTGGATGATTACAGAGAAGATGCAAAATTGTAAGTCTCGGGTGTATTATTTTAAATATTTGTTGAAAATATTTATATATTTTTTCCCCAACAGGTCCTTTAAGCACGTATCTAGTCTGAAGGGAATCAAGGTTGGTATTAGAGTGTTTCTACTTACCTTAGTACATTTTACTGTTTTCTTGGTCTTTTCTATAGATCGCAGACAGCCAAAAGTCATCAGAAGACTCTGGGTCCAGAAAAGATTCTTCCTCAGAGGTCTTCAGTGATGCTGCCAAGGAAGGGTGGCTTCATTTCCGACCCCTTGTCACCGATAAGGGCAAGGTAGTGTGTTTTCTAAGCCACCCTGAGTGTCATGACTATTAAAGAACTGTCGCATGTTTTCTAGCGAGTTGGTGGAAGTATTCGGCCATGGAAACAGATGTATGTTGTCCTTCGGGGTCATTCACTTTACCTGTACAAAGATAAAAGAGAGCAGACGACTCCGTCTGAGGAAGAGCAGCCCATCAGTGTTAATGCTTGCTTGATAGACATCTCTTACAGTGAGACCAAGAGGAAAAATGTGTTTCGACTCACCACGTCCGACTGTGAATGCCTGTTTCAGGCTGAAGACAGAGATGATATGCTAGCTTGGATCAAGACGATCCAGGAGAGCAGCAACCTAAACGAAGAGGTGGGTGTTCAAAGGAATGCTGGAGAAATCTGAATTGATTTTCTAATTTTACTTTATTCTGTAGGACACTGGAGTCACTAACAGGGATCTAATTAGTCGAAGAATAAAAGAATACAACAATCTGATGAGGTGAGAATCCCACCTTGCCTGCAGTTAATTTGTAATTGTTAACAAATGTCATTTCCTTCAACAGCAAAGCAGAACAGTTGCCAAAAACACCTCGCCAGAGTCTCAGCATCAGGCAAACTTTGCTTGGTGCTAAATCAGAGCCAAAGACTCAAAGCCCACACTCTCCGAAGGAAGAGTCGGAAAGGAAACTTCTCAGTAAAGGTATTGATGTTAGCTTTCTAACAAATAAATATTATGTTGTTTTATTTTGACTGGCAATCAAAAGATGATACCAGTCCCCCAAAAGACAAAGGCACATGGAGAAAAGGCATTCCAAGTATCATGAGAAAGACATTTGAGAAAAAGCCAACTGCTACAGGAACTTTCGGCGTCCGACTAGATGACTGCCCACCAGCTCATACTAATCGGGTAGGAGACACCAGCCCACCGGATTTCCTCAAATTAAATAAAATGTTTATTTCTTGTTTTGCAGTATATTCCATTAATAGTTGACATATGTTGCAAATTAGTTGAAGAAAGAGGTCTTGAATATACAGGTATTTATAGAGTTCCTGGAAATAATGCAGCCATCTCAAGTATGCAAGAAGAACTCAACAAGGGAATGGCTGATATTGATATACAAGATGATGTAAGTTTGCTTATTTGAATAACTGATCCTTTGAAAATACTATATTTCTATTTTGTACACCTAGAAATGGCGAGATTTGAATGTGATAAGCAGTTTACTAAAATCCTTCTTCAGAAAACTCCCTGAGCCTCTCTTCACAAATGGTGAGTTAACTCCCGTGAAAGATACCAGATGAAGATAAATTTGTTTTATTGTTCTTGTCGTCAGATAAATATGCTGATTTTATTGAAGCCAATCGTAAAGAAGATCCTCTAGATCGTCTGAAAACATTAAAAAGACTAGTAGGTATTATTTTATATTTTGGGGGATACAATCTGAATCCATTGTGAAAATAATCTGTTTCAGATTCACGATTTGCCTGAACATCATTATGAAACACTTAAGTTCCTTTCAGCTCATCTGAAGACAGTGGCAGAAAATTCAGAAAAAAATAAGGTATGTAAAATGCTTATTGAAGAAATGTACTTCTGGTATTTCCCAGTATCATCCTTTCTTTCAGATGGAACCAAGAAACCTAGCAATAGTGTTTGGTCCCACCCTTGTTCGAACATCAGAAGACAACATGACCCACATGGTCACCCACATGCCTGACCAGTACAAGATTGTAGAAACGCTCATCCAGCACGTAAGTTCATGCTTCATCTCTGTAAGTTCATGTAATTTCTCTTCTCACCTTTTTTAAATTTTAGCATGACTGGTTTTTCACAGAAGAAGGTGCTGAAGAGCCTCTTGTAAGTATTGTCTGTCAGCATTTGTACTCAGTATGATGAAGAGATCTTTGTTTATTAACCATAGACAACAGTGCAGGAGGAAAGCACAGTAGACTCCCAGCCAGTGCCAAACATAGATCATTTACTCACCAACATTGGAAGGACAGGAGTCTCCCCAGGAGATGTATCAGGTAACTCTTGCCTGGGCAGTCTTGACCTCTAGATACTGACCATGTTTTATTTAATTTTTCACAGATTCAGCTACTAGTGACTCAACAAAATCTAAGGTAAATTGTTTCATACAATTTGAAATATTTTAGCTCAGAGTCTTTCTTCTCTCTTGCTTCCCAGGGTTCTTGGGGATCTGGAAAGGATCAGTATAGCAGGGAACTGCTTGTGTCCTCCATCTTTGCAGCTGCTAGTCGCAAGAGGAAGAAGCCGAAAGAAAAAGCACAGCCTAGCAGCTCAGAAGATGAACTGGACAATGTATTTTTTAAGAAAGAAAATGTGGAACAGTGTCACAATGATACTAAAGAGGAGTCCAAAAAAGAAAGTGAGACACTGGGCAGAAAACAGAAGATCATCATTGCCAAAGAAAACAGCACTAGGAAAGACCCCAGCACGACAAAAGATGAAAAGATATCACTAGGAAAAGAGAGCACGCCTTCTGAAGAACCCTCACCACCACACAACTCAAAACACAACAAGTCACCAACTCTCAGCTGTCGCTTTGCCATCCTGAAAGAGAGCCCCAGGTCACTTCTGGCACAGAAGTCCTCCCACCTTGAAGAGACAGGCTCTGACTCTGGCACTTTGCTCAGCACGTCTTCCCAGGCCTCCCTGGCAAGGTTTTCCATGAAGAAATCAACCAGTCCAGAAACGAAACATAGCGAGTTTTTGGCCAACGTCAGCACCATCACCTCAGATTATTCCACCACATCGTCTGCTACATACTTGACTAGCCTGGACTCCAGTCGACTGAGCCCTGAGGTGCAATCCGTGGCAGAGAGCAAGGGGGACGAGGCAGATGACGAGAGAAGCGAACTCATCAGTGAAGGGCGGCCTGTGGAAACCGACAGCGAGAGCGAGTTTCCCGTGTTCCCCACAGCCTTGACTTCAGAGAGGCTTTTCCGAGGAAAACTGCAAGAAGTGACTAAGAGCAGCCGGAGAAATTCTGAAGGAAGTGAATTAAGTTGCACCGAGGGAAGTTTAACATCAAGTTTAGATAGCCGGAGACAGCTCTTCAGTTCCCATAAACTCATCGAATGTGATACTCTTTCCAGGAAAAAATCAGCTAGATTCAAGTCAGATAGTGGAAGTCTAGGAGATGCCAAGAATGAGAAAGAAGCACCTTCGTTAACTAAAGTGTTTGATGTTATGAAAAAAGGAAAGTCAACTGGGAGTTTACTGACACCCACCAGAGGCGAATCCGAAAAACAGGAACCCACATGGAAAACGAAAATAGCAGATCGGTTAAAACTGAGACCCAGAGCCCCTGCGGATGACATGTTTGGAGTAGGGAATCACAAAGTGAATGCCGAGACTGCTAAAAGGAAAAGCATCCGGCGCAGACATACACTAGGAGGGCACAGAGATGCTACCGAAATCAGCGTTTTGAATTTTTGGAAAGTGCATGAGCAGAGCGGGGAGAGAGAATCTGAACTTTCAGCTGTAAACCGGTTAAAACCAAAATGCTCAGCCCAGGACCTTTCCATCTCAGACTGGCTGGCCAGGGAACGCCTACGCACCAGTACCTCTGACCTTAGCAGAGGAGAAATCGGAGATCCCCAGACAGAGAACCCAAGCACACGAGAAATAGCCACGACCGACACACCTTTGTCTCTTCATTGCAACACAGGCAGTTCTTCCAGCACCTTGGCTTCAACAAACAGGCCCCTTCTTTCCATACCACCACAGTCACCTGACCAAATAAACGGAGAAAGCTTCCAGAACGTGAGCAAAAATGCTAGTTCTGCAGCGAATGCCCAACCTCATAAACTGTCTGAAACCCCAGGCAGTAAAGCAGAGTTTCATCCCTGTCTTTAAACTGGGGGTATGTCCACTCTAGCAAGTAAAAAAACTACTGTTACACGTTCCAGTAACTCTGTCAATATTTTCTTGTATCAGAATTGTTATTATGCAGCCTTCATTTGGGCTGGTTTCATCATTTTGCACTGTGAAATAGCTTTACAGTGCATTACTACAGCCAGAAGAACATATATATATATATATATATTTAAAAATATATCGGATAGTTGTATACAAATGAGCAAGGTATTTGTTGCAACTTACTACATAGCATATACCCAAAATCACTGAAGAAAATCGCTGGCATCAGTGTGCAGCAAATTTGTTCTTTTGGTTTCATCACTAACAAAAGTGCCTCATCATAAAAATACAGTTGGTTTTTAGGGTGCCATATTGTTAAAATTAGATAACTTACTTACATTGAATAAACGAATGCGTTTTATTGGTAACAGATATCATTACATTTACCAGTTTTAACACAGGTGGATACAGAACTTCCATTCTTTAGTCATTCCAGGTGGATCTGAGTTTTATATTCAAACTTTTAATACAGTTTTTGAGTTTTGTGTGACTTGAATTTTTAATCTTTCTGTAAAATACGTAACTTAAATGAACATATTAAATGTGTATCTTTTCTTCAGATACCAGATTTGATATAATGTTGTAACATAGGTGTGTAGATAGTGGATCCTGGATGGAACTGGCTTCTTTATCGAGAAGAATATAATTCTGCATGAGGACTTAATGAATCCAAACCTGTGTCATGCCTGTGTGCATACCCAATTAAACACTGGAAATAAAAATTGTTTTGGTGAATTTTGCATGGCTTGAAACTTATTCTGATATAT